CTCCGGGCCCCAGGACCGGGCAGTCTCGGCACCGCAGCTGCGGGGAGCCAGCAAGCACCGGCCACCGGCGCCGCTCGGGCTCCGCGGATGGCCGGGGGCGGGGCCTGAGCGGCGCAAGTGGGGGCGGGAGGGGGCGGGGCCAGGACGCGCGAGGGGGGGCGGGGCCGGGGCTCGCGGCGGGGGCGGGGGCGGGGCGGGGCCGGGAGGCGCGCGCCTCGCGGGCGGAGGGGCGCGCCGCGCTGGGGCTGGGCTTGGAGCGCGCGGAGCTCGGCTGCCAGAGAGCCGCGCGGGGGACGCGCCGGGACCGCGAGGAGCGCAGGAGCCTTCGAGGCGGTGAACGAGGGAGGGAGCCCAGTCCGCCGCGGGCCATGAGCCACCGGGCCCGGGGAGCCCGGCCGCGGTCCGGGCAGCGCTCAGCCGGCGCCCCAGCCCGCTCGGCCGCAGCTGCGCGCCTGTAGGTATGGCCTCCTTATACCCAGTTCCTCGCTCCCTGGTCCTTCCCCCGGGACCCCTGTCTGTCCCCGGGGACGTGCGCTGTGTGCGCACCGCTGCCCGAAGGAGAGCGGCCGCACGCGCCTTGGTCCGCGCGTGTCGTCTTTGTGTGCGCGGGTGGGAGGGAGGAGGGCGCGCGAGGGAGGGGAGGCGCCCCCGGCTGGGATCTGCTCCCCGATCCCCATCCCGGGCGGGGCGGGGAGCCGCTGGAGGGGCCGAGCCGCCTCTGGAGCAGCTGCGCCCCCGCCCCCTGCTAGGGCCCCGGCCGGGTAGTGGGGCGAGAGCAGCCGGGTCCTTAGAGGAGGGGTCTCTGGTTGGGGGAAGGGGTGCCCAGGTCTCTTCCCTACGCTGGGAGCGCTGGGAGGGGGCGTCAACCTAGAATGAGGGTGAGGGCCACGGGATGGGATCGGGGAGGACCTCCTCCAGGCCACAGGCACGCCCTCCCTTTGGCCCAGGCCCCCCTTTCTCGACCTGCCCAGCCGGGGAGCTCCCCGGAGCCCCCGATTGCCGGGAGGATCGTGGAGGGTGCCCAAGAGGCCGGCGCCTTTAAGAAGGGGCGGGTTCGTGCCCTCCATTCAGGCCCTTGGGCCTCGGCCATTGATGAACCTGCGGGCTGCGCGGGCCGGAACCGCGCCAGCCCAGCGGGCTGAAGCCGGGCAGAGGCAGGGACGCATCCTGGCCCCCTGCAGCCCCGAAGTGGGGGCCTTCAGGGAGGGAAGTCTGCAGTGACTGGAGCCTCTCAGGAGCCACGCAAGGCAGACCGGGCAGCCCCAGGCGAGACTCTGAACACGAATAAGCCAGGATCTACGTGCACTTCGAGCTAGTGCAAGGGAGAGCCTCAGGCTAGGCTGTCAGACCTGGGTGGAGCCCTACCAATGCCCCCGAGCCAACATCACCTACCCTGTAAAATGGGATGGTGCTGCCTGCCTCCTGGCTAAGGGACCGGCAACTCCCGGCAGGAATTGCGTCCCAGAGTCAGGTCCCTGGAGCTCCTCTGGGAGGACTGGGGGCAGGGGGTGTGGTTTCCCCAAGAGGTTTTGACTGCCTCTTGAGCTGAAGCCCCCACTACTGTGTCCCACCTTGAACTCTCCCAACCTCTTCCCTCCTGGCCTCCCCACTCCACGCAGGAAGAGGTTGGGAGAGTGACCTAGAACTTTTCAGCTCCAGGAGCTTTGGGAGAGGTCTGGTGGTGGCGGTGGTGGCACTTCTTTTAGGCTAGTGTGGATCAGGGCATTTTTGGGGGTCTCAGAGACAGTTTCCCACCAGCTACTTCCTTAGAGGTCTGTCCTACCAACATACAAGAACAGCCCCACCCCGTGGCAGGCCGGCTTCTGATGCTGCTTGGTTGAATGCTTCTAGGTAATCAAGGGTTAATGCACACGCTTTTCTTTTGAAAGTCACTGCGCGCTCTTCTCGCCCGAAGCCGCAGGTGGCTGCGATGGGACGGAAGCCATGAATGGTGCCGGCCCTGGCCCCGCCGCAGCCGCCCCGGTCCCAGTCCCGGTCCCGGTCCCGGACTGGCGGCAGTTCTGCGAGCTGCATGCGCAGGCGGCCGCCGTGGACTTTGCGCACAAGTTCTGCCGTTTCCTGCGGGACAACCCAGCTTACGACACGCCCGACGCCGGCGCCTCCTTCTCCCGCCACTTCGCCGCCAACTTCCTGGACGTCTTCGGCGAGGAGGTGCGCCGCGTGCTGGTGGCTGGGCCGACGACTCGGGGCGCGGCCGTGAGCGCAGAGGCCATGGAGCCGGAGCTCGCGGACACCTCTGCACTCAAGGCGGCGCCCTACGGCCACTCGCGGAGCTCGGAGGACGTGTCCACGCACGCGGCCACCAAGGCCCGCGTTCGCAAGGGCTTCTCGCTGCGCAACATGAGCCTGTGCGTGGTGGACGGCGTGCGCGACATGTGGCACCGGCGCGCCTCGCCCGAGCCCGACGCGGCAGCTGCCCCGCGCACCGCCGAGCCCCGCGACAAGTGGACGCGGCGCCTGAGGCTGTCGCGGACGCTGGCTGCCAAGGTGGAGCTGGTGGACATTCAACGCGAGGGGGCGCTGCGCTTCATGGTGGCCGACGACGCGGCCGCGGGCTCCGGGGGCTCGGCTCAGTGGCAGAAGTGCCGCCTGCTCCTGCGCAGGGCTGTGGCCGAGGAACGCTTCCGCCTGGAGTTCTTCGTGCCGCCCAAAGTGAGTTACCCCATAATCCCACCTAGCCTGGGGGGCCACTCACTATCCTTCTTCTGGCCCCCAGGCCTCCAGGCCCAAGGTCAGCATCCCACTGTCAGCCATCATTGAGGTCCGCACCACCATGCCCCTGGAAATGCCAGAGAAGGATAACACATTCGTCCTCAAGGTGAGGTCTCACCCCTAACCTCAGAGATCCTCTGTTCTGCACTCCCGGCCACCTTCCTCCCCAGGTAGAGAATGGAGCCGAATACATCTTGGAGACCATCGACTCTCTGCAGAAGCACTCGTGGGTAGCTGACATCCAGGGCTGCGTGGACCCCGGGTGAGTGTCCAAGTGGCCCGAAGATGGGTGGACAGGACATGGTTTCCATTTCTTGTCTCCACAGTGACAGTGAGGAAGACACCGAGCTCTCCTGTACCCGAGGAGGCTGTCTGGCCAGCCGCGTGGCCTCCTGCAGCTGTGAGCTCCTGACTGATGGTAGGTAGGGGGACAGGGTTGAAGGAGGGGCAAGATACGTGCATCTTACCTGCCACTTCCCCAGCAGTCGACCTGCCCCGCCCCCCAGAGACGACAGCCGTGGGTGCAGTGGTGACAGCCCCCCACAGCCGAGGTCGAGATGCCGTCAGAGAATCCCTGATCCACGTCCCGCTAGAGACCTTTCTGCAGACCCTGGAATCCCCGGGCGGCAGCGGCAGTGACAGCAATAACACAGGTGCCAGTGGGGACAGCCTGCTCTTCCCATCCCCATGTTCCTCACACTGTCATCCCCACCTCAGGGGAACAGGGTGCAGAGACGGATCCCGAGGCTGAACCCGAGCTGGAGCTATCCGACTACCCATGGTTCCACGGGACACTGTCCCGGGTCAAGGCTGCTCAACTGGTTCTGGCAGGGGGGCCCCGGAACCACGGCCTCTTCGTGATCCGCCAAAGTGAGACTCGGCCTGGGGAGTACGTGCTGACCTTCAACTTCCAGGGCAAGGCCAAGGCAAGTGTGTGGGGGGCGCCATGGGGGTGCAGCTGCCCCTGACCACACCCACCTGTACCCACAGCACCTGCGCCTGTCCCTGAACGGCCACGGCCAGTGTCACGTACAGCATCTGTGGTTCCAGTCTGTGCTTGACATGCTCCGCCACTTCCACACACACCCCATCCCACTGGAGTCAGGGGGCTCGGCCGACATCACCCTTCGCAGCTATGTGCGGGCCCAGGACCCCCCACCAGGTAAGATGCCGCCACCTGGCTGGTGTGATTACCCCACTCACGCCCTGCCGTCGCCTTGTTGCAGAGCCGGGCCCCACGCCCCCTGCCGCGCCCGCGTCCCCGGCCTGCTGGAGCGACTCGCCCGGCCAGCACTACTTCTCCAGCCTCGCCGCGGCCGCCTGCCCGCCTGCCTCGCCCTCCGACGCCGCCGGCGCCTCCTCGTCTTCCGCCTCGTCGTCCTCTGCCGCGTCGGGGCCCGCCCCCCCGCGCCCCGTCGAGGGCCAGCTCAGCGCGCGGAGCCGCAGCAACAGCGCCGAGCGCCTGCTGGAGGCCGTGGCCGCCACCGCCGCCGAGGAGCCCCCGGAGGCCGCGCCCGGCCGCGCGCGCGCCGTGGAGAACCAGTACTCCTTCTACTAGCCCGCGGCGCCGCCCGGGTGGGACACGCCAAGCTCTTCAGTGAAGACACGATGTTATTAAAAGCCTGTTTTAGGGACTGCACCCGGCTCTCCTGTCGTCCTTTCTCCCACGGG